GGCTGGGGTTGAAGGAGGAGAATGGCTGCTACAGCCCTGCTCTAGGAGCTGGGCTGGGTTAGACTCAGTGCCCACAGAGAGCACCTAAATAGGATGGATCGGTTCTAGGGTTGATGATCTCTTAGGGCCTGGGTCTAGAGAGTGAGTGTGGTTCAGCACATCTTGGGATGCTACCAGGACTGAACCAGACTTCCTAGGTTCCATGACATGGGGACATACTGGATTCTGTGACTCAGTCCATGGCAGGCTGAAGCAGAACTGAATCAGCCCTCAGCAATGTAAGGGGGGGTACCCTCGACTCCCTGGGGCTCTGTTGGATGCATTGCTTTGTGGGTGCTCACCGACTCCTCATTTCATTCTTTGCTAGGGACGCGGCTATGGTACTGGCAGCTGGCTCATGTACAGGGTTCAGGCCCCATTTTCCTTACTGGTCCTGTGTCCTTTGTCTCTCAGACCCTGTTGTCTGTCTTTCCTTGGTATGTCATGTCTGGTATCCTCAGCTCACGCCGCCACGGGAGAACTGTCCTCTTCTCAGCTTGTCATTTTGGAAGCAGCCTCCAGCAACCTTGCTTTCCTCCTCTGACTATACTCCGGCCTGCAGTGCCACTACTCACGCCCCCAAATAATTTAAACTGCCTTTCTTAGGAGACAAGAGCTAGTTGAAAAGTCTCCTCATTTTCCTTCAACCCTGTATCATGGGTGGCCTGAGAGAGTGAGGACTGAATTCATTGACTCCCCTTTCTCTGCACCCCCCACCCCCAAGGAAATAGCCGAGTTCGACTAATGGGAGTTGCCTGGCCAATCGTTGCCCTGAGAAAGTTTGGTTTGTGATCCTATTTCAGTAGGCTGATTGGAGCAGCCTTTACTTGGAGGTCGAGTCCCTCCCCGAGGGAATCCGTGTACAGTTACACTAGCGGTCGCTGCCAGTGCTAGCCCATTCAGGATAGCCCCCCTCACCCCGCCCCCAGCCCCCGCTCCTCCTCCTCCTTTTTTGTTTTTATCCAGTGTCTCGCTTCCTCTCTCTCTCTCTCTCTCTGTCTCTCTCTCCCTTTCCCTCCTACCACTGCCTCTTCCTCCCGCTCTCTACCTCCCTGCAGCGCCAAGCCGGCTCCCCAACCTGGTCTGCTGAACGCAAACCGCTGAGAGTTTGCTGCACCGCCCCCTGGGGCCCCTGGCTGCCGAGTCCCGCTAAGGCAAAGACGCCAGCAAGCGAGGAAGCGCAGCGGAAGAAAAACAAGCGGGCGCGCGAGGGGAGCCCCAGGAGGGCTGCCGAGTGGCTGGCAGGCGGCTCCCGCCCCTCCCGGGTGGCCTCGCCGGCGGCTGACGGCCCGGAGGACGCGCGCTCCGAAAAGTTAGACTCCGGGCGGCGGCGCGCTACGCCGCGTCCCCTCGCGTCCCTTCCTCGCTGCGCTCCGGGAAAGGAACTTGTTCCTTCGGCCCCAGGATTGGGGAGTGTGCCGCGGGGCCGAGGGTGGGGAACAGCCAGAGGGAGACGCGAACCAGGCCGCTGGCGGAGGGCTCAGGGGGAGCGCAGAGGCGACGGCCCCCATGCCGGCGGCCAACATGATGGAGAACCGGCCGCTGCCCGCCCTGCAGGTGCCCGAGCCGCAGGGTGCGCCCGAGGGCAGCCCGGTCTGGTCCAGTTCGTCGACCCCCACGCTTCGCCGCCGGCGCTTCAAGATGCGCCGCATGAAGAACGTACAGGAGCAGAGCCTGGAGGCCGGGCTGGCCCGGGACCTGCCCGCCGTCTTGGCCCCCGGCAAGGAGTTCCTGCAGCTGCCGTCCATCGAGATCACGCCCTCCAGCGACGAGGACACCCCGTGGTCCAACTGCTCCACACCCAGCGCGTCCCCGCGCCGAAAACGCTTCCTCCTCCGCAAGTGGCTGAGGGTGAGGGAGCGGAAGGAGTGCAGTGAAAGCAGGTACGTCCCCGTTCCGCCCGTCTCCTTCCCTTGTTAACGGTTGATATCCTATGTCTTTCCTCAGCAGCCAACAGAGCAGTCAGCAGAGCAGCCACGATGATGATTCTAGCAGGTTCCTGAGTCCTCGAGCGCGGGAAGAAAGGTAAGGTCCAACTCCGAGGGCGAGATGGGGGCACCCCGCTCCCTCTCTCCATCTGCCGCTGCAGCACTGCCAGTAACTCCAACCGCAGCACGCCGGCCTGCTCGCCCATCCTCCGGAAGCGGTCTCGCTCGCCAACCCCGCAGAACCAGGACGGAGACACCATGGTGGAGAAGGGCTCAGATCACTCCTCGGACAAGTCCCCGTCCACACCGGAGCAGGGCGTGCAGCGCAGCTGCTCCTCCCAGTCCGGCCGGAGCGGCGGCAAGAATTCCAAGGTGAGCGGGACCCCGTTGAGGCGGTACCTCCTATTCTACCTTCTCTTTCATTTTCTCTTTTCAGAAAAGCCAGAGTTGGTATAATGTAAGTATTCCTGTTTCCCTTCTTGTTGGGTAACATCCTACTAACCTTGGCTATTGTCACGCAGGTGTTAAGCCCCACCTACAAGCAGAGAAATGAAGACTTCAGAAAGCTCTTTAAGCAGCTTCCAGACACGGAGCGCCTCATTGTTGGTGAGTTGGGTGACCTGGGAGGGGATGGGAAGTCTGAGCTCCCCTACCTCCGCTCCTACCACAGATTACTCATGTGCACTCCAAAGAGACATTCTCCTTCAGGGCCGACTCTACCTCTCTGAAAATTGGATCTGCTTCTACAGCAACATCTTCCGCTGGGAAACTCTGGTAAAGACCTGGGCATGCTCCCTTGGGCTGTCTGTTGCCCATTCTCTGTCCTCTTGGATGCCAGCTGACAGTCCGTTTGAAAGACATCTGTTCCATGACTAAAGAAAAAACAGCTCGCCTCATTCCCAATGCCATCCAAGTTTGCACTGATTCAGAAAAGGTAAGTGGAGTCTAACTCTGGCCTTTCTAATCGATATTTATTGTTATTTTCTTTTCCAATCTAGCACTTCTTCACTTCGTTTGGGGCCCGGGATAGGACATATATGATGATGTTCCGGCTCTGGCAGAATGCTCTCCTTGAAAAGGTAAGTACGGCCGAGTTTGCTTTTACTGTGGGCAAGGCTCAGTCGTTCCTTTTCTCCCCTGAAGCCTCTGTGTCCCAAGGAGCTCTGGCACTTTGTTCACCAGTGCTATGGGAACGAATTGGGCCTGACCAGTGATGACGAGGACTACGTGCCCCCTGACGACGACTTCAACACAATGGGGTGAGTGAGGCCAAGGGCGGCTGCCCAGAGGCGGTAATGTGGACTCACTGGTGTCTCCTCTCAGATACTGTGAAGAGATCCCTGTGGAAGAGAATGAAGTGAATGACAGCTCATCCAAGAGCAGCATAGAGACCAAGCCAGATGCCAGTCCACAGCTGCCCAAGAAATCCATCACCAACAGCACACTAACATCCACAGGGAGCAGTGAGGCCCCCGTCTCGGTATGGGCAGTCAGCCTTTGACTTCTACCCCCCCTGGTGGGTGACTCCTCTGTCTTGGCTCCAGTTTGATGGGCTGCCCCTGGAGGAAGAGGCGCTGGAGGGAGACGGGTCCCTGGAAAAGGAGCTCGCCATTGACAACATCATGGGGGAGAAGATTGAGATGATCGCTCCTGTGAACTCCCCTTCACTGGACTTCAATGACAATGAGGACATCCCCACTGAGCTCAGTGACTCTTCCGACACACACGATGAAGGTGGGCATTTGAAAATGGGTCTGGAGTGGCCCCTGTCTACTTCCTGATCCTCTCTTCTGTGCAGGAGAGGTCCAGGCCTTCTATGAGGACCTGAGTGGCCGGCAGTACGTGAATGAAGTCTTCAACTTCAGCGTGGACAAGCTCTATGACCTCCTCTTCACCAACTCGCCCTTCCAGCGGGATTTCATGGAGCAGCGGCGCTTCTCTGGTCCGTTCTGCTGGGACTGTACCCCCCATTCCTTCCTCATTCCAGGGCTCTCCTCTACCCTTAGATATCATCTTCCATCCATGGAAAAAGGAGGAGAATGGAAACCAGAGCCGAGTGATTCTTTACACCATCACCCTTACCAACCCTCTGGCTCCCAAAACTGCCACTGTCAGGGAGACACAGGTGAGCAGAGCCGCGGATGCACAGAAGAGCGAAGTTTTGTCCAATGGACCTTTCCTGCCCGCAGACCATGTACAAGGCGAGCCAGGAGAGTGAATGTTACGTGATAGATGCCGAAGTCCTCACCCACGACGTGCCCTACCATGACTACTTCTACACAATCAATCGCTACACGCTCACCCGTGTGGCTCGGAACAAGAGCCGACTCAGGTGTGGTGTGTGGAAGTCCCAGTGCGGTCAGAATGACTGATCTTGTGTCTGGCTTGCTCCTCAGGGTCTCCACAGAGCTGCGCTATCGAAAACAGCCCTGGGGGTTAGTGAAAACGTTCATCGAGAAGAACTTCTGGAGTGGGCTGGAGGACTACTTCCGCCATTTAGGTGAGCACTGCAATCCTTGCTGCTAGCTGGGCGGCCTCTCCTGTGGTCCTTTTGTCTCTGATAGAGAGCGAGCTGGCCAAAACGGAGAGCACTTATTTGGCTGAGATGCACAGACAATCTCCCAAAGAGAAGGCCAGCAAGACTACAACGGTGCGGAGGAGGAAGCGTCCCCATGCCCACCTGCGAGTCCCTCACCTGGAAGAGGTGATGAGCCCGGTCACCACGCCCACAGATGAGGATGTGGGCCACAGGATCAAACATGTGGCAGGTGTGTGCCAGGTGGGGACAGGTCGGGTGGACCATGGTGATGGTCTCTTTAATTCTCCCCACAGGTTCCACACAGACGCGGCATATCCCGGAGGACACCCCCAACGGTTTCCACCTGCAGAGCGTGTCCAAGCTGCTGCTGGTTATCAGCTGTGTGTAAGGGATTCTAGGTTTTCCTATCCTGCCCTCTGATGTTTTTTTCCCCACGTCTCCTTCCTAGTCTGGTGCTGCTGGTCATCCTTAACATGATGCTCTTCTACAAACTCTGGATGTTGGAATACACCACGCAGACCCTCACTGCCTGGCAGGGTCTAAGGCTCCAAGAAAGGTAATCCTGGCCTCGTCCCCTCACCTCCACCTAAAGCACTCTGATGTGACTCTCTGTCCTTTAGGGGTCTGGGAGCCCAGGACAGTTCGCTGAGCATAACTCCAGCTGCTGGGGTACCCCTTCTTCTACCCCACAGGTTACCCCAGTCTCAGACAGAATGGGCCCAGCTCTTAGAGTCCCAACAAAAGTACCACGATACTGAGCTCCAAAAATGGAGGGAAATCATCAAATCCTCAGTGATGCTCCTTGACCAGGTGAGATGCCCCACCTTCTCTGCTTGCCCTGGCCAGGCCTGGGGTGGGGTTTTCTGTCTTGCAGATGAAGGACTCGCTCATCAACCTTCAGAACGGCATCAGGTCCCGCGACTACACGTCGGAAAGTGAAGAAAAGAGGAATCGCTATCATTGACAAGGCAGGAACAGGGTGGCTGCAAGAGGCCTGTGCAATACATGTACATAGACCATATAAATATATATATATAAATATATATATATACAGAATATAAATATATATATTATATACAGATTTTAAAAAAGAGATAATGCCTATGTACCAGGGAGAAGGAGCGGGCCCTCCCGCGCCCTGTGCTGGCCGGAGCAGCGTTTTCTTATGGTGGAGCAGCTGAGGAGGGCAGGAACCGCCTCTCAGCACCGACCTCCCCTGATCTCCCTCCTCCCACCCTCTGTTCCCCACCCCTTCCCTTGCTGGCCATTCTTGGCTTTTAGAAGGGAAATGTTGAGCCAAAGTTATGCCTGCGAAGACCCTAAGGTCTCAAAAAGAAGTCTTAAGACGGCATTGCTTAAGGTGCTTCATTCCCTAATCCCCTTTTGATTTGTTTCCAAAATAAAAGAGAATCTTTTCTTCCCTACCCCAGGCTTCCCCAGGCATTCTCTTGGGAACACAGAAGCATCAAGGGAGCCCAGTCTAAACTCCTAGGGTTGGCCGCCCACTTGATCCAGACCGTACTGAGTGTCAGATGGAGAGGATGCTTGGAAAGCTAGGAAGGCTGCATTGTGTGGTGGCAGGCTCCCGAGACTCGTGTTCTGAAGGATACTCTCCTCCATCACCCCTGCACCTTCCTCCGACCTGTGTAGGGTGTGGACCCAGTAAGGGCTGGGAATTTCTTACTTTCCCACCCGCTTTCTCTCTGGTCTTCTCCCAGGCTGGATCTGGGCGAAGTGTCACTTTTTAGTGCCTAAAGTCCTATTGTTTCTCTGTGCCCTAAGAGCACATTGTTTATTAGCCAGGGTGGAGCGTTTTCGACCTTATTAAACCTCTTTTAGTGCTTCTAAGCAAGTCAGGTCTGTGGCTCTGAGGCCTTCACTTAGAGCTGTCAGTGTGATTTCCAGGATGAGTCAGGGTGTGCTGGGCCCTCCAGGATTTGAGAGAGGGAGAGAAGGCCCTTGCCACGTCCGGGGTGCAGGGTCTACCCACAGAACACTGTGAGTGGTGAGCACCAAGATGGGTTGCCAGCCTCATTTGCTCTTTGAACGAACCAACATTAGCCAGTGGAGACGACTGTCTGAGACAGTTTGCACATAGAAAAAGCATCTGAGCCACTGGAGGGAAGGATTTGGCAAAGGTGCATGTGTTTGGGCAGGAAAAGGCCAAGTGAAATCTATGCCCTACGGGAGCCATTCCCAATCCTGAGTTTCTCAGACTTGGCAATGGGGGTTCTGGCGGGGGTTGGAGTACAAATCCTGCTCTGGTCTCTGGCCCCACAGAGGTGTAAGATCATTAAGAAGTAGAAGGCACTAGCTTCAAAGAGTGAGACATTCAGGGCCTTTTCAGCATTGGCCCACTAGCACCATGCATTTATCTGAATTCACGGGGCCCTCTGGGCACATTCATCATCCCTCATACACTAACTACTGTTTCTTCATGTAATGACCAAAAGAGTCCCACCAGCTCCAGGCAGAGCTTGTGGAGATTCATGAAAGAGTCATAGCCAGTTTGGCATGCAGAGGTCTTCAGTCTTGCTTATTCTTCTCCTGGGCTTCTTGACACAGGGGCAGAAGAAACCCCAGATGTCCCAGATGTCCCAGAACATCAGCCCAAAAGACAGAAGATTTTATCACTCATCTACCCCAAAGATAAAGTTGTATTTTTTTCTTAGAATGGCCTTTAATTCCCTGTGGCAATTACAGTTTTTGACTTTTCCATGTGAGAATAAGGCCTTGGTATTTCCCTAAGGGCAGGATCAGAAAACAGGAAGGTCCATGCCCAGGTGATCCTCCAAGGGAGGAGGGTGAGGAGGCTCCAGGGCATGAGCTAGAGTGGATATTCCTCCCCTAGAAGAGGAGATGGGAGGAAATGCAGTTTCATGTAATCCCTGTGAAGAGTGCCTATGCCCACAGCCCAGTGGGTCCTTGTTCAGTTCTTGTCCAGGCCTTTGGGTGAGGGACACTGGTAGGGATCAAGGCTCATGGGCTCTGAGCCAAAGAAGGAGGCATGGTGCAGACTGCTGGAAATCTCCCCCTTGGCACAGCCAGAAGCCAAAACTATTCCCAGAAAGTTTTGAATGCAAAACTTGTAGATTCCTGAATTTATTCCATACATAATTATTTCCTTAAGTTATTTAATTATTAAAGGTGCCACGGTGGGACCTTTGGGATGACTTAAAAAGGGTTCTTTGTTGGGAGTCAAGTGACAGAGCAGACCTGGCCGCAGGGAGTTGTTCTGCTTCTGCTTTACCTCTCAGGACCATTCCCAGGAGGAAAAGGTGGCAGAGAGGGCAGTACTGAGTATGTCAGAAGAGCCCTCCTGGTTTTTTAGCGATTTGAACCCACTAGACAATGTGTGCACATAGGGAATGTCCTTTAAGAATCATGGATCTCTTGTAGGCTCTCTGTGTTCCAATAATTTTTTGACTATCATACCAGGAAAAAACCAACAACTCTATTCATTCCCAAACAAAATCTCTTCCCCCTTAGTCAATAGCTTGCGAAAGACATCTTAACTCACCCTTGCAGATAAGTCTTGGAGTGAAACAAATAAATAGCATTGTATTCCTGGCCATTTGCCTGGCTAGTTGCTGTCTACAAGGGAGCATCAAAACATCACTACTTCTTATGTAACTTCTTCCAGCCAGTGCTTTTATTGTTCGTTTTAGTTTACTGGGGACACACAGGAGTCTTTCTGTAATGACTTATGTGGTAAAATGTTTGAGAGTTTGCACTCAATTTTAAAGAATTTGCAGTTTCTAACAAGGTGAAGAACAGCTATAGGATCTAAAGTTCCATTACAGCTTACTGTGAAAGAATTGACAAGACTGGCCTCAGACAAGCTAATCATGGTGCGACTCTCTCCCTTCCTCATCCACCTCTTTGGGGACAAGAGGATTACATCTCAGGCCAGCAAGATCAGCTGCTTGAAGCTCTGTGTAAGAGCACTGCACTGACGGTTTGGAGACCTGAGCCTGGGTCCTGACTTTTCCATTGACTAAGCTCTGTGGCCTTGGGCAAGTCACTCCCCCTCTCTGAGCTTCAGTATCCTCCTGTCACAGGAGGGAGTTGGGCTAGATCATCTTTAAGGTAGGTTCTAGCTTTGACATCATCTTGGGGGTTAGGCCAGAGGCTGGGAAGACTGGGTGGACTTTCTCAATTGCTCTGCCAGGAGGGAACAAGCCCAGAGGCTGAAGCTTCCCAGTATTTAGAGGTGTGGTAGGGCAGTGTCTGCATTCCCAGGAGACCCAGGGTGATTAAAATTTATTCTTTAGGTGGCTAGGAGGGCTGGGGAGGCCCAGTGGAAGAGAGAGAGAGAGAGAGAGAGAGAGAGAGAGAGAGAGAGAGAGATCGAGCTTGATGTATTGCTCAGTATTCACTTAGAAGGGTTTCTTTCTCTTTGGCCTAGTTTGTGAAGGGATCTTCCTTTGGACTTTCTCTAAGTTGGGAGAAGAACATTCTTTTCAATGGAGCTCATCTTCTATCTCTAGGGTCTGTTCAGCCTTTCATCTATCCATCCTTCCTCTTTATTGGTAGAAGAAACAGTGGAGAGTAGCCACTTCTGGTTCTAGCACTTCTCTTTTGTTAAGATAGGGTTTGGATTTAGTATGAAGCTTTGGCTAAAACCCTTGGGTTTGCCTTAGAACACTGACACTAAGAACCTGGAATGACATGGGGAGGACAAAGAGAGCTCAAGAGGAATGCTTTGTGAGAAGTGGATTCTCTCCGTGTCCCTGCCCCCCACCCAAACTTGAACTATACCTATTACATTTCCAGGCAGTATCCCTAAGATGAGATCCTGGAGAAAGGACTAGGGGAAGTATCTTTCTGGATGCTTGTGGTCCCAGAAGGGTACTTTCTGTGTCATACCATGCCACTTCTTTAAGCTCTTCAGGGCAGCCAAAGCCAGCCCTTTTCTCCTACTGCCCCCAGGAGAAATAGCACTCTTCTCCCTTCCCCCAGATGGCAGGGCTCTGGCCTCCCTACACCTCATACCCTGCCTGCCTCCTCCAGGAGGAATCTCCGGGGCCCCTTCCTGACTCTCCCCACCTTCGCCACTTGTCTCTAGGCTATGGGACAATCATCCCATTCACCACTTGACATCCTTGACATCCTTGACTTTCATTCCCCCAACCTCCAGCAGGTTGGCCCCAATCCTCTTCACCTCTGTGTTTTCTTCTAGAAGATGCATTTTGGGTCTGAGAGGAGCATTTTCCTGGAAGGCCATCTTTTAAGGCCCCTGCTTGCTGTCATAGTGCAGAGCAGAAACTTGCACACTATTTAGAGAGCTCCCTTCCCACCTCTCTGCCCAGCCTTGTTACCTCACTTCTGCTCTGGCCATGGCTGTGAAGGGCCCAGCCAGCTCCCTGTTTTGATGTTCTGTGCAACAGCTCCGGGGTCTTGTGACTGGAGATCCTCAACAGGCCCTGGAGCCAGGACTGGAGTCTTGGCAGCTGATGAGCAGCACCTTGCCGGCCAGGAGGAGCTGATGCTGACGATCTCCCCAACATCTGAAGGCTTAAAGAACATTGTCGTTCTTCAGCCCTCCTTGCTTCTCTCAATACAATAAGACATTGCAGAAGCAAAAGGGTGGCCTCTGCTCCAGGCAAGGCAGCTGGCTCTGTCTGGGGCATCGGCCTGGGGCTTGGGTGCCACGTGCTGAGATTGCATAGTCAAAACAGCCATTTTTGCCAACAATAGCTTGTGGCTCCCCACATTTTCCTACCCTGCACTCAAGGGCCAGACCACTCTCTGCATGGACCAGACCATCTTCCCAAACCCATGGTGCTTTTTCCCCAACTCAACCTAGACTCCAAGGTGGGGAGGGATGGGTCAGAGGCCATAGTGGCCCCTGGATAATCCTGACGTGGGGTGGAGTGGGGTGAGGCAGAGGGAGCAGCCCCAACACCTGCACTGGGCCATCTATGGGAAAGAACACGGGTCGAGTGCAGTCGAGTTGTCTGGCCATCTGTATTTGGATCTATAACTGTACTTTGCCTGGCGCTGTGCGCAAGGTCAGAAAACTTACTGCTAGTACCTAGAAACACACAAGGCTGCCCAGCCAAATCTTAATGTAAAGTAGCTAGAGCCATGGAAGTACAGTATGAATTAAAAAGAAAAAAGTATTGAACTACAATAATAAATGGTGTGCGTGTTTATTGCTTGATC